TGGCGCTTCTGCCAGCGCCAGAACCAGCCGTGGCTGGCCTTGAAGGTGCACTCGGGCCCGTAGATCTGGCGCGCGAAGGCCTCGGCCTGCGCCTGGATGAGCGGGCCAGACAGCGGCACCCCGTGCTGGCGCAGCGCCAGGAACCAGGCGTACACGGCGCGGTCGATCTCCTCCTCGTTGGCCAGCCGCATCTTCTTGCGCTGAGTGCCCACCTCACCGCCCAGCTGCTCCAGGAACCAGCGCAGCTTGGGCTCGTCCTTGAGCCAGCCGCGCAGCGTCCCGCCCGGCACGCCGAAGTCGCGGCACACACTGGCCTGCCGCTCGCCGCCCTTGACGCGCTCGATGGCCTGCAGCTTGTCCTTGATGGAGTAGGCCTTGCGGAAGGCCATCTTCACGGCCACGCGGGGCCGCGGCCCGGGCGCGGGGGGCGGCGGCCGTGCAGCGGGGACGGGGGCTGGGGCGGGCGCGGGGGGCCCGGGCAGGGGACGGCGGCCGCGGCGCGGTACCGGGCCGGCCGGGGGGCCCGCGGGGTACATGGCTGCGGCGGGGGGGACCCGGGCCGCGCGGGTCGCGGGAGCCACACGCCCAGCCGCTCGGGGCGGGGCACTCGGGGGCGGGGCCGCACGGGTCCCTCCCCTTTGTCCCGCAGCTTGGCGGGCGCACGCGCGCTGACCTAGCCCGGCCCGGCCCCGCCCCGCGCCTGCGCGCTGGCCGCCTCGTGCGTCACTCGGCGCTTGCCGGCTGCCGGACCCGCCCCCACCGGCGACACCACTGGCCGCGAAGCGCAGGGGGGGCGCGCGCGCTGCCGCCCGTTCCCAGCACTTGTGCAGACTCCTCCGGGGAAGAGCGGCCTCCGCGGTCATCTCCAACGGAATTCTGCCTTTGAAGTGTCGGGGCACGGCGCGTCGAGGGTCCTGGCGGCCAGGCGGGGCGTGTGCAAGGGTCGCGTCCCCCCCCCGGGCCCCCGGCCCGTGGCTCTTGGTAGAGCCCAGTGCTTCATTTCCCGTGCGCGGCCCGGGCGGCCCTCCCTTTCATCAGTCTTCCCGCGTCCGCCGATTCCTCCTCCTTGGTCGCCGCGTCCTTGGCTGGCGTGTGAGTACCGCGGCCCCCGCCGGAAGGAGTCGGGCGCGACAGAGACGCCCGAGGGGCCGGGAGGGCGGGCGGCCCGGGCTGCGCCAGAAGCTCGCGCCGTTAGGGACTGAGGCACAAGTGCGCCAGCGCGGGCTTAGGGGCCGTGGGCCAAGTGCGGCACTTGGGGCGAGCGCAGAGAGGCGGGGCGACGGAGGCCACGTGGCCGGCTTGGAGGGCGTCCGCGGGACGGGGGCGCCGGGAGCACTGTCTCACGGCGCATCCCGGTCGTGGAAGCCCCTCGGCCAGGCTGCTGGGGCCTAAGGCCTGTGTTTGCTGCCGTCTCCGTGGGAGACCAGACATCTGCCCCAGCTGTTTCTCTGGCCTGCAGACCTTCGTACACCACGTCTTTGTCAAGCACCAGTTACTGCACGCATCAGCTGAGCACGGAGGGGATAGGCACGGACGCAACACTTTTGGAACTTAGACGCTAGTGAGCACGGAAAGGAATAAGCCTGTACTGTGACTGGGTCAAAATTTCTGTCTCTTGATTTGGATAGGGTGGTCGGGCAGTCTCTGAAGGGGGCGGGGATGCTGTTGCTAAGAAGTAGTACTTTCAGAGGCTTTAAGTGGAAGGAAGAAGGCAAAGGGGGCGGAGTGGGTTGGGGACCTGATGAGACGTCAGGATTGGTTTCCAGAATGAAGGACCGCCTGGCAGCAGAAGAACTGTGTAGCTAAACTTGGGGTTGTCCCTGCCCGACAGGGCGGGGTGCTTCTTAAGTTGACACTGCCTGCGGCTCACCTCCCAGGGAGGCAGGCCAGGCCATCTCACCTGAGCAGCCTCCTTCTACAGCTCCGCCCACCCCGTCATCTGGACCCCATGAGCCTTAAGCAGCTGGCTCGCAGGCAGTTGGTTACTTCCGGAGCCCGTGTGTGCCCAGCCCCGTTCTGGGGGTGGGGGATGCAGCTGAGGGGCTGGGCAGGTGTGGAAGGAGCCCCCGAGCGTCCTCTGAGGAAGTAGACGCTCACCTTCGCCTTCTCACCACATGCCTCAGGCCCAGCCAGGCTCCTAGACCTGCCTCTGTAGAGGCTTTCTGGGCGCAGTGCCAATCCTGTGAGACAGCAGCATCTCCCCTGGGCTGCTGCAGGGTTCACACGCAGTCAGTGCTGGCAGAGTGAGCGCCCAGCCGACAGAGCCCCCGCTGCCTCCCGCCTCCTCTGGAGGACTAGGCCCTCTGGGCTTTGCTCCCGGGTTGCTGGGTGAGGCTGCAAGGTTTAGCACAGGTGGGCACACGTGCTTGATGATGGACAAAGAGTACCTGGGCTGTGCCGTGCACTGGCGTCAGCCTTCTGGGGGCTGAGGACAGGAAATGTGGCATTGAGGATTTGTGGGTCATCATCCTGTGCCAGTGTGTTAAGGTGACATCAGCGTGTTGGAAGCTGGTGGCAGTGAGTTATGCTAAGTGCTGGTGTAGGAGCCTGCCACAGGTCTCCAGCTCTCCCACCTCGCTGACAGCCAAGGGTGCCGTGTGAGGTGTGGCGTGGGTATTGTCTGGGGTTCCAGAAAGCCTGTGCCGTGCTGGAGTCACCCAGGAGGCACAGGGGCTGCGCCGGGCAGGCAGGTCGGCCAGAGCCCCTCAAGCAGGGCTGGCCATGGAGCTGGCCTGCAGTGGCATTTAAGAAAAGACGTGGTTGGGGCGGGGCTTGGCCTGGGGCAGGGTGGGTTGGGTAGCTACAGTGAGTGCTCTGAGATATGCAGGACAGGCTGGCGTTTCCCAGTGGGGCTGGAATATCCAGGGGTCAGACAGGAAAGTGGCTGAGTGGGAATGTGGAACTGTGGAGTTTTTTCTCTTAAAAAGACCAAAGGCGGCTGGGCGTGGTGGCTCATGCTGGTGATCCCAGCACTTTGGGAGGCCGAGGCAGGCAGATCATGAGGTCAGGATATCGAGACCATCCTGGCCAACATGGTGAAACCCCGTCTCTACTAAAAATACGAAAATTAGGCTGGGCGCATGGCTCATGTCTGTAATCCCAGCACTGTGGGAGGCCAAGGCAGGCAGATCACCTGAGGTCAGGAGTTCGAGACCAGCCTGGCAAACATGGTGAAACCCCATCTCTACTAAAAATATGAAAAAATAGCCAGGTGTGGTGGCACACGCCTGTAATCCCAGCTACTTGGGAGGCTGAGGTAGGAGAATTGCTTGGACCCGGGAGGTGGAAGTTGCAGTGAGCTGAGATCGTACCACTGCACTCCAGCCTGGTGACAGAGTGAGGCTCCGTCTCAAAAAAAACCCAAAAATTAGCTGGCCGTGGTTGCGCATGCCTGTAGTCCCAGCTACTTGGGAGGCTGAGGCAGGAGAATCGCTTGAACCGGGGAGTTGGAGGTTGCAGTGAGCCAAGATCGCGCCACTGCACTCCAGCCTGGGTGACAGAGTGAGACTCCGTCTCAAAAAAAGACCGAAGGCCTCACTCCACGCAGGAAGACATTGATCTGTCCTGTGGCTGCTCTGCCGTGCGGTGGTTTTGCCTAAAGACCCGCTTCCTCAGGGGCTCCAGCCTCTTTTAAGGGCTAGTCGTCGCGCCCTTTGGGCACTGAAGGTACTGAAAGTTCTATCAGGCAGTGCCAGTCCACAGACTCAGGCCAGCCAGGTGGGCCGGAGAGGGGTGCTGCTGGGAGGGGTGGGCGTGCACAGGCTGAGCCGGTGGCTGACCCCGTCCCCTGCCCACCTCCCTGACTTCTCCCTGTGGAGGGTGGACAATCTGGGAGCCTGTCTGTGTGTGCGACTGTGATGGGGTGGCGTGGAGGGCAGGGCCTGGGAGCCAGCTCCTCCCAGAAAGCTTCCGTTTGCCCAGATGTGTGGAGACCTCCAGGCCGTGCAGCACCTTGGTGGCCACAGCTCTCCAGGATGTCCTCACCTTCCTCAGGGCCCTGCCCTCCTGACCTGGAGTGTTCTGGGTAGGAGTCTGCCGGGGCTGCTCCCAGGACAGGGCAGCCAGCTGTCTCCCTGTGTTCTCTTTAGAAAGCTCCTCCTGAGCTTGGATAAACTGCAGGAGCGAAGGGGCTGACCGTTTGTCGGGACGCAGTTGAAAGAGTCGCTGTGTCCTGCTCCGGGCTCTCCTGCTGGAGAGGAGAGGCTTGCACGTGCCTGTCGTCTGCGCAAGCTTTGAAGCTCAGACTTGGTCTCTGTTAGGAGAGATGGTGCGCTGCGTCCGGCAGGTCCTCCCATGCTTGGGAATGCGGGAAGCGGGGAAATGAGGAGGTGGGCTCGGACGTGTGGGGGGCTGTGCTGGCTGTCCTGGGAGGCTCTCTGCCCGCTGTTAGTGGCCAGCTCCCCAGGTGACGGGCCTGGCCTCCAGGTCTCCAGCATGGCTTACTGTGGTGTCTCCTGAGGGCTTCCTCTCTGCAGGGAAGCCCACCCAAGATCCCTCTTACTGGTCCCATGGGGCAGCTGCCTCCGTAGCATCCTCGTCTCCACCAGACCCCTGCAGGGTGCCCAGTTCCTCCCTGCAGGGTGCTCCCTGCTGCAGTGTGGGGTGCACAGAGGTGGGCAGGGCCCTGGGGCCGGAGCTCCCGTTGGTGAAGGAAGACGGATCCCAGCCAGGGCTCTCGGGTTGATCAGCAGTAGGAGGTGGCCCCTCCTGCCCAGTCCCACCCAGGACATGGGCTGGTGGCTGGGCTTTCAGCTGTGCCCAGCTGCCCTTCGCAGAGCTTGCAGGGTTTATGAGGTGGCTCTGGTGAGATTAGGGGCAGGACACCTAGTGTCTCCAGCCGAGGAGTGAACTGGGTGGAGGTCCTGTCCTTGTGTGCACATTGTGGGAGAGTCAGTCTGGGAGGCCTTTGTAGCTTGTGCTGGGGCCCTTGGGTGCCAGCCCTGTCTTGACGGTGGCTCCTGCTGAGAGAGAGGCCCTGTATTAATGTGAGCCCTGGGCTGCCTCCCCCTTGAGGGTCCTTGTCATCTTCCGGGCCTCCTTCAGCAGACCGGACACAGGGGCAGTGCAGGTGAGGGGCTTGGGGGAGCTCCTTGGCAGCTCCAGGGGATGCTTGTGGGCGCTGGCTTATCTTGTCTCAGGCTACCTTGCTCAGGTGACGACAGGGTGGGTGGATTTGGGAAAGGTTGGCTCAGATAGTGGTCCCTGCTTGTCCCCCAGGGCCTGCCTAGGCTCCAACTGACAGTAATCCCAAGAGCTCCCCTTTCAGGGGATGACGGAGTGACGTCACCTGTGTGGACTCAGCTGCCACCTGGGATTGTGGTGGCGGCGGGTCTGTCTGGCGCTCAGCTTCCATCTCCACCAGTGTCACCTCCACACCACCTCGCCAAGCAGCTTCTGGAAAGGCCCCCGGCCGCCCCGGGCTGACCTGCTGCTGTGTCTGACCCGGTTAGTCTTTCTGGCTGCCTCTAACCTTGCTGCTTTTCCTTCATGCTGTCCTAGGAGGCCAAAGCAAAGTAAGTACTCGCCTGTCCTCATGCCCCATTCCCCTTCATTTGACCGGGGAACCCCCAGCCCTCGCTGCACCTGAGGGAACCCAGCACCACCTGCGCATGGCCCAGTCTGCCCAGAGGGCCTCAGTTTCCCATCTGGAAAGTGGAGGAATTGGGTTTTCTGGATGGGGCAGCAGCAGGTGGGCACCCTGTGTGGCCGTGAGCAGGGTCCTGTCCTGGGCTGGCGGGTCAGCAGCTGACATGCGGCTCCCTGCAGGGAACAGGTGGCAGTGCCAGGTCTCGGTAGGAGCCTTGAAGTGGCTTCCCCTCCCTGAGCGGCGGCTTCTGCCCGGAGCCCCCAAGAACATAGTCTGAGGCCACTTTGGCCAATAAAGTCTGGTAGGGCATCAACACTGGGGGCCAGCTCAGTGGCACTGCTGATGGGACCTGCACGGCTCCATGGGAGCAGAGAGACTGGTGGGGGTACCACCGCACGATGTCACAATGCCCTGTCTCCTGGGCTCTTGCTCCCACCCCACCCCCAACCCACAACCCCTGCCTCTGCCCATCAGCCTGGCCTTGGTAAGTGCTGCCCCAGCCTGGGGAAGGAATGAGCAGGGGAGCCTAGGGAGCGTCTTCATGGGCCCTGTGGCCTCCCATGGGCCCCGGTTCCTCGTTGGTGCCATTAGAACTTGTTGCTGGGACTGCGGGATTCGGGCCACATGCCCGCAAAGAACTCCATGTTCCACTTAGAGGCTGCAGAGTGCAGTGCCAGGGGTGCCTTCCCAAAAGTCCTCCCTGCCTGGGTGGAGCGTAGACAGCTCAGCACCCCACGGGGGGCGTTGGAGCCAGCCTTGGTTTTGTTGGGTAAGGATGTTAGAAGAGGGGCGAAGACCCATAGCCACTGGTGTGAAGGGTCTGCTCTTGACCGAAGGCTGCCTCCCTCTGGGTGCAGACCAGGCAGGTGGTCCCAGTCACGGTGCCCTGGGGCCACTGGGTCTGTCTGCCCTCAGGCTCCACTAGACACACCTGCGGAGGCAGCAGACTAGCAGCGGTGTCTGTGAGGGGCAGCTGCACAGCCCCCTCTTGAGGGTGCTCCTAGGCGTTGGTTAGGCCCAGGCGTTTCTGCTTTTGGGGAGCAGAGCCTGGAGTCGGGCATGGCTGGGGAGGAAGCTATCGCAGGCTGAGCGCGGGCTGGGGTGCTGACCTGCATCCCAAGAGCAGATTTGCCCCTGGCCTTCTGGGCCTGTCCTTTCTGTAACACCACACTGGACACCTGGGAGCAGAGCGTGCCCCCGGCAGGATCCCACATGGCTGCTGGAGCACTGGGGCAGCAGGTGACTGAGGTCGCCCAGAGCTTGAGGGAACACCTCATCCAGGGAGGAGGCTGAGGCTCCCAGGCCACAGTAGCAAGTGGGGAGTGGAGCCTCACAACCTGCCTCCCACCAAGATGGTCCCTCTTAACATTACACAGAAGCAAAACCTTAGAGGGGGCCCTGATGTCCTGGGACTGTGAGAGCCCCATGATTCCCCTTTAGCTTGGATGGACCCAAAGGTATGGACTCCAGCTGGGAGGCGGGGGCAGCTGATAGAGAGCCTAGAGCCGTCTCAGTGCTCCAGGCGCTTGGCCCCTCCTTTCTACACAGTGGTCACCAGCATCCTCCCTGGCGTCTCCTTCATGAGTGGGCACTCCACCCTCTGCCCGGCCACCTGGCCCCCTCCTGGGGAGGACAGTCAGGCCCACAAAGAAGCTCCCTCTTTTTTTTTCTTTTCCCCTGCTCTGTTGTCCAGGCTGGAGTGCAGTGGCGCCATCTCGGTTCACTGCAAGCTCCGCCTCCCGGCTTCACGCCATTCTCCTGCCTCAGCCTCCCTAGGAGCTGGGACTACAGGCGCCTGCCACCACGCCCGGCTAATTTTTATTTTTATTTTTAGTAGAGACAGGGTTTCAACGTGTTAGCCAGGATGGTCTCAGTCTCCAGACCCTGTGATCCGCCCGCCTCGGCCTCCCAAAGTGTTGGGATTACAGGTGTGAGCCACCGTGCCTGGCCGAGGCTCCTTCTTTTGTAAGAACTTTGAGGGTGCTCTGGGTGTGGCACTCTGCTTGCTTTTTATCGCTGTGTCCGGAAGATGAGGAGCGGGAAGGCCTCCTGCACCCTGGAGACCGTGTGGGAAGACAAGCACAAGTATGAGGAGGCCGAGCGGCGCTTCTACGAACACGAGGCCACACAGGCGGCCGCCTCCGCCCAGCAGCTGCCAGCCGAGGGGCCAGCCATGAATGGGCCCGGCCAGGACGACCCTGAGGACGCTGATGAGGCGGAAGCCCCTGACGGCGGCAGCAGGCGTGATCCCAGGAAGAGCCAGGACAGCAGGAAGCCCCTGCAGAAAAAGAGGAAGCGCTCCCCCAAGAGCGGGCTCGGCCCCGCGGACCTGGCCCTCCTGGGCCTCTCGGCCGAACGCGTGTGGCTGGACAAGTCACTTTTCGACCAGGCAGAGAGCTCCTACCGCCAGAAGCTGGCAGATGTGGCTGCCCAGGCAGCCTGGCCTCCTGCCTTGGCCCCTTGGGGTCTCTGCACCCATGGAAACCAGGTGGCCTGCCACCACGTGACCTGGGGGATCTGGGTCAACAAGTCCTCCTTCGACCAGGCTGAGCGGGCCTTCGTGGAGTGGTCTCAGGCCCTGTTGCTGGCCCCCGACGGCAGCCGCAGGCAGGGGACTCCCAACACAGGCCAGCAGGTGGCCGTCCCCGACCTGGCCCACCAGCCCAGCCCACCGGTCAATGGCCAGCCCCCGCTGGGCAGCCTGCAGGCACTGGTTCGGGAGGTGTGGCTGGAGAAGCCCCGGTATGATGCAGCCGAGAGGGGCTTCTACGAGGCCCTGTTTGACGGCCATCCCCCAGGGAAGGTGCGCCTGCAAGAGCGAGCCGGCCTGGCCGAGGGTGCCCGGCGGGGCCGCAGAGACCGGCGGGGCCGCAACATCTTAGGGAACAAGCGGGCCGGGCTGCGACGGGCCGATGGGGAGGCCCCCTCTGCCTTGCCCTACTGTTACTTCCTGCAGAAGGATGCAGAGGCCCCCTGGCTCAGCAAGCCTGCCTACGACAGCGCCGAGTGCCGCCACCACGCTGCCGAGGCCCTGCGGGTGGCCTGGTGCCTCGAAGCTGCCTCCCTGTCTCACCGACCCGGTCCTCGGTCTGGCCTGTCCGTGTCCAGCCTGAGACCCAAGTAGGAGAAACGTGCTGGGTGGGCACCCAGCCGCCATGCTGACTTTGCCTCTTTCCCCTCCCAGCAGAAAAATGGCTACAAACTTCCTAGCACATGAGAAGATCTGGTTCGACAAGTTCAAATATGACGACGCAGAAAGGAGATTCTACGAGCAGATGAACGGGCCTGTGGCAGGTGCCTCCCGCCAGGTGAGAGCTGCACGTGGGGCGGCTGGGCGGCTAAAAAGACTGGTTCTTTCTGCACTGTCTGCAGGAGAACGGCGCCAGCGTGATCCTCCGTGACATTGCGAGAGCCAGAGAGAACATCCAGAAATCCCTGGCTGGAGTGAGTACCCGCGGCCCACGGACCTGCGGGCTGCACTGAGCCCTCCCCTCCTCCTGCCTTGCAGAGCTCAGGCCCCGGGGCCTCCAGCGGCACCAGCGGAGACCACGGTGAGCTCGTCGTCCGGATTGCCAGTCTGGAAGTGGAGAACCAGAGTCTGCGTGGCGGTGAGGCCCCGGGCCAGTGGGTTGGGGCTGTCGCCATCTAACCGTGCTCCCCTTGCCCCCCCAGTGGTACAGGAGCTGCAGCAGGCCATCTCCAAGCTGGAGGCCCGGCTGAACGTGCTGGAGAAGAGCTCGCCTGGCCACCGGGCCACGGCCCCACAGACCCAGGTGAATGCTCTCCCCACGCCTGACACTGCAGGAGCCGTGCCTCCTGTCCCTTCCCCTGTGGCAGCACGTATCTCCCATGCGCCAAGTGGAGCCCCCAGCCAAGAAGCCAGCCACACCAGCAGAGGATGACGAGGATGATGACATTGACCTGTTTGGCAGTGACAATGAGGAGGAGGACAAGGAGGCGGCACAGCTGCGGGAGGAGCGGCTACGGCAGTACGCGGAGAAGAAGGCCAAGAAGCCTGCACTGGTGGCCAAGTCCTCCATCCTGCTGGATGTCAAGCCTGTGAGTGGGCGGGGTGGGGCTTCAGGGGGCCATGACCCCAGCTTTTCCTCCCCTTTCCCCACAGTGGGATGATGAGACGGACATGGCCCAGCTGGAGGCCTGTGTGCGCTCTATCCAGCTGGACGGGCTGGTCTGGGGGGCTTCCAAGCTGGTGCCCGTGGGCTACGGTATCCGGAAGCTACAGATTCAGTGTGTGGTGGAGGACGACAAGGTGGGGACAGACTTGCTGGAGGAGGAGATCACCAAGTTTGAGGAGCACGTGAGTGAGCCGGCCGGGGAGAGGAGGGGAGAAGCCCTGACCGTCACCCTCCGCCTCTCCTCAGGTGCAGAGTGTCGATATCGCAGCTTTCAACAAGATCTGAAGCCTGAGTGTGTGTACGTGCGCGCGTGCGTGAGGCCCTGCCACGATTAAAGACTGAGACCGGCCCTCTGGCTCCGTCCTGGTCATTTCCTGCTCG